CTACAGTGTATTTTGGTATCAGACTAGATTGTTCCCTAAAAGGTGGTTTAGATATAAAGCCTCCCCTGAGGCTCAAAGACACTGTCTGAGAGTGAGGGCCTGAAGTGAGGCAGGATGGGCAGTTCTCCCGGGGCATCCCATACACTTAGCTTCAGCCACGGCTGTGCCCATCAACCTGCTGCTGTCTGGGATAAGGCATTGCCTTGGCAACCAGAGACTGAGGCCCAGTCCTGGCTGTGCCACTAAGGGCTGGGTGATCTTGAGCAGTCCATCTCACTCTTTGGAGCCTCTGCTTAGGAGGGCCTCCCTGCCAGCTCCAGCATTCTCCACTTCAAGACACCAATCAGGGCAGGGATGCCTGGGGGTGCCAGGCAAAATTGTGAAAGGGCCGCCAGTGGTCGCTTCCACAGGAAGTCCTGTAGATGAGCACAGGAGATTGGCTCGCTGGGGAACGGAAAGGGAGATTAAGCAAGACAAGACTGTTAACAGTTCTAGAGCTCGTGGGCTCCGCAGGGCAGCAGTCACCCTACCACCAGGTCCCAGAGCCCAGGGCTGTGTGTTCCACTGGGAGCCTTTGAGAGGTAGGAGCCATCCCAAGGTTGCAATGCTTCTTTTTCTTTGGAAGGATGAGGATGGGGGAGGGAGCTGGGGTCCCTGTTTAACTTCTATGTCAAGGGTGCAAAAGGCAGAGCCCTCTTTTCTCCTGCATTTGGAGCTCTCTGCATGGTCTAAGGGAGGGGATGGGAAAGCACTTGGGCAAGAGGCTGGGGTACATCACTACCCGTAAATGGCTGTGTGACCTAGGGCAAGTCACCTGGTTTCTCAGAGCCTCAGTTTCTCTGTTAGTTAGGAGAGGAGGAGTGAGGATAAGTAGACTGGAACAAGACACTAGGTGGTCTCTCAGGCCCACTGACTTGGACCACTGGGGTTTAGCGACTGTGGCTATTATTTACAGCTATTGAAGCCAGCCAAGTGGAGAGCAGACCCAGTTCTGAGCGCCCTTTGGTGAGACAGTGATGGATACCCGGAGGCCCCAGGCAGGGCCCATGCCAGGTTGTAATCTGCTGCTGCCTGCTGCCCCACCCCACTCTTCTTCTCTGGCTTCCACTTCCTGGTGGGCAGCCTGTGGTGCCTGCTGCCTAACAGAATACCACGGTGGTAGTGGATTCCCGCAGGTGCTTGGGAGTGGGATTCATTTGCTCTCATGTTTGGCTTCAAGTTTTATGCGATTTCTTAGGTGAGGGATGTGGGGAGAGGTGGTCATGCTGAGGGGCTATATGTGTGTCCTAGCCATGAAGGGGTCCCCCACTCTTAAGGACGTGAGGCATGAGGATGCACTAAGGGGAAAGTGGTGGAGGAGAAGGGCGCTGGCAGGGTGGCCCTGCCAGCTGACTCGGAGGGATGTGTGTGCTGGGCGACGGCATTTGCACATGCAGAATGGAATGATGGAATGGCCGTGAGGGGTGCTGTGTCTGACTGAGAGGCTGATGGTGAGGGATTGGAGGGTGAGGATGATGGCCAAGGAGGGTGTGTGTGCGTGCACGTTTGCACGTGTACATTTGTGGATTGACTGAAGGATGTCCTTGCTGTCTCTGAGGGACCAGGCCTGGCCTAGAAGGGACACAGACTGTTTTTAGGTTGTGCTGTCAGGCCGTGGGGGTGCTGTCAGGGATCTGAATGTGAAGGCACGAGGGGTGAGTGCACCATCCCACCTGATGGTGACAAGTGACTGATTTTGAGGTGGCGATGGCTGGAGGGCACCTGCTGCCTTCCTGCCCCAGGCCACCTGTCAGGCAAGGAGCGGGTGGCTGAGTACCCCTCCTGGGAGAGAAGGATTGACTGGCAGAGAGGGCAGATGCTGAGGTGGGGCAGGCGAGGTGTCTGGAAGGTGCTATTTTCTTAAAAAATGCCAGGGGACTGCTGGAAATGGGCTGTGGAGGTGTAGCTTGGCTAGGAACTCCCAGAAAGGAAAGTCAGGAATGCCACATGTCCTAGGATGTGGCTGCAGGGAATTTCTTCCAGGATTCTAACATCCTACACCTGTGGGAGCCCGGCAGGCTGCGATGTGACACTCACATCACAGTGGACTTTGCTTCTGGAGGCTTCTGCACAGGGAATCTTATCTTGCTCCCTTGGCCGTGTTAGCTCCATTGCCGGAAGTACATGAGACATTGGGCGTCACCACAGGAGCCAAGCCTGTCAACGCCCACCCCGTTCCAAAGCCCTTGTCCCACTCAGGGCTACTCCACTGGGTGTTTGTCATCCCCAGAGGGGCCTTCTGCCCAGGGAAGAGCCACCTCTGTAGCCTTGGGGAAGTCCATCCCATGACCAACCAGAAGAGCAGAGTCTGGTGTAGTTCTACCACTGACATCATGGCTGGGGCAGGTCACTCTGCCTCTTGGAACCTCCCTCAGTTTCCTCATCTGTCAAATGGGATCAATTGTATCTGCATGGAACCTGGCTTTTATGTGCCTCAAATAGAATTCACCTTTATCAATATCATCACCACTGTTGTCATTGCTACCTTTACCTGGTAGTCACTGATACCAAGCGCACTCCTAAGTGGCTTTATGTGGATCATATATTCAGCAAATATTTGCAGAGTACCAACTGTGTGCCAAGCGCTGTTCTAGGCTCTTGGGATAGAACAGTGAACAGAATGGTCATCTCCCTACTCACGTGAGGCCTCTATTTCAGCATGAGGAGAAGGAAAATTTACAACAAAAACGAGCAAAAGGCTCTCTATTCTGGGAAGGTGACAAGTGCTAAGAGAAAGTGAAGCTGGAAAGGGAGGTGGGCCATGCTGGGGAATGGGAACTGATGTTTCAACTTTAATTATCTTGCTTAATCCTCGCAGCATCCCCGTGGGAGAGATATTAGTCCTAAGTTTCCAGTGAGGAAACTCAGGCACAGAGATGCTGATTGACTTCCCTAAGGTTGCACAGCCCATGGGCAGCAGAGCTGGGAGAAGCAGAGGTCTGTCTGACTTCACAGCAATGGGACTGGAAGTCACTTTCTCTTGTGAGCCTCCTTTTCTGCATCTCCAGGTCACGAGAGTGGGACTGACCCTCATAGTTCTGAGGCTCAGTGAGTCTTTCTTTTAATTTTACTTTTTTATTTTTTTGAGACAGAATCTCACTCTGTCGCCCAGGCTGGAGTGCAGTGGTGAATCATAGCTCACTGCAGTTTTGACCTCCTGGGCTCAAGTGATCCTCCCATCTCAGCCTCCCAAGTAGCTAGGACTACAGGCACCCCACCATGCCCAGCTAGTTTTATTTTATTTTGTAGAGACAGGGTCTCGCTATGTTGCCCAGGCTGGTCCTGAACTCCTGGGCTCAAGTGATCCTCTCGCCTCAGCCTCCCAAAGTACTGGGATTACAGGCCACCACGCCCAGCTTATTTTGTTGTTGTTGTTTTGTTTATTAATCCCCTTCTATGCTACAGGGAGTCTTTCTTTGAGTGTAACCTGCAAGGCTGGAACTGCCAGGCCAAACCCCATTAGCCACTGAAGAAGGGTCATAGGCCCATGGAGGGAGGGGGCTCCCCTCTTAGGGGGGATGGGGAATGGAGATAGATGGTGTCTTTCTAGGTGTGGAAGGCCTCTAGGCCCAAGAAGGGGTATCTATGTGGTCACTGTTTCCATGGAGCAACATGGGATGAATTAGGGGTGAGAGATACCGCGTGAAGGCCAGTTAGATTAGCATGGGGACTTCCCTATTCTAACCCGTAGAATCTTATTCCTCATTCTTGGCTTTTTTGCCTCCCTGCTTTTTATTAGAAAGACTTTTTTTCTGAGACAGTGTCTCACTCTGTTGCCTAGGCTAGAGTGCAGTGGTGCAATCTTGGCTCACTGCAACCTCTGCCTCTTGGGTTCAAGTGATTGTCCCACCTCAATCTCCCTAATAGCTAGAACTTCAAGCACACGCCACCATGCCTGGCTAATTTTTTGTTTTTGATAGAGATGGAGTTTCATCATGTTGCCCAGGCTGGTCTCAAACTCCTGGCTTCAAGTAATCCACCCCGTTGGCCTCCCAAAGTGTTAGGATTAGAGGTGTGAGCCACTGTGTCTGGCCGTGATATTTTCTGAGTCTCTTCAGTTGTCTGTTAGAACATTCCACATTCTAGGGGACCATGAATCAGCAGAGGAAGTGGGTTGAGAGCCCAGTACATATCCTAAGCAAGGTTGGGCACTATGAGGGCATCAGGGTTAAGTATAATCTCTCCTGCCCTGGAGCTCACTGCTAAGCTATGTCACCTCCCCCAGGAAGCCCTCTCTGACACCCTGATCAGTGAGTTGCTCCTTTTTCAGTGCTCTCCCAGCACCTGACACACAGGTATGCTGCCCCTTCTGTGCTGCACTGTAATTATGTTTGTGTCTCCTGCATGAGGCTGTGAGGACCCCTAGGGGAGAACAGGAGTTAGTCACACCTCTACCTGCAGGGCCAGGGACTCTGCTGGGGTGTACAAGGTGTGTCCTGCACAAGGATGCCCAGCCAAGGGGGTGCATGGGGACTGGAATCCAGCCCACATTCCACTTGTCAAACCATGAGCCCTGGCACTGGGCTGTGTCTGCCAGCAGGAAGTACCTTTTCCTAATTCACTTAAAGGAAACATATGGATTGCAGCGGGCCTGCTTAGCACTGTACCGGCATTCAGTTGGCGCTCGGTAAATGGTTGTTGCTTATGTGCATGATAGAGGGTGGGAAGGGTTGGGGCAGATGAAAGTCTTCAGAAGAGGTGTGCTGGTGACTATTCTTTGGTGGGGGCAGGAGACCTGATTCATGGCATTTGCTGATTCCCATGGTGCCAATACTCCCACAGTGGCTGATGCCAAGCTGCTGGGATAGGAAGGGGTGTGCACAGTCAGCCCTCACAAGCCCCTAATAGTGGACTCCAGCTCACCACTGCGGTTTTACATTTATGATCTTAAAACTTCATCTGAAACAGACTTCGAAGGGGGAGAGAGAGAGAGAGAGAGAGAGAGAGAGAGAGAGAGAGAGAGAGAATGTACTTCTGTTTGAAGTTTGGGGCCTCCTAAGGATGAGAGATTGCTTCATCCAGTTCTGTGCAACCTGTGCCGTTCCCCTTGGGAAGCTTGCCCAAGGGGAGGCCGTGGAATGACCCCCTGGAATGAGCCCATGAGGCCTAAAGCAGAGCCCTCTAACCACTCCACCCAGCCTGTCTGTGGCCTTCGGCCTCAACAGAGAATGCCCAGGGGAGATATCTATTCCATCTCCTGGGCATGAGCCTTACTATTCTGCCTCGATTCCTTCACACACACTGTTTACTGCTTCCAAATCCTACATGCCTCCTGCAGAACCTGCACAAGCCCCACCACTTGCAGGAAGCTGCCCTGTCTGTCTGGACATCAAGTCCTTCTCATCCCATAGCTTTATGGGCCCCAGACTTGTTCCCGCAAAGCAGGCTCAGACTTTATCCCTTTCAAACCACAGCCTCTCTTTTCCTCACCCCAGGGGCCTCACCTGGATGAATCCCCAACCATCAAAATCCTTATCAATTGACTGAACTAAGACATTCAGTGACAGGTGAATGAACAATGAATTTGACACCCCTTACTCAGCCCGGTGCCCCTCACTCCTCTGTCCCCAGGGCCAACGCACCATGGAGACTGGACAGAGAACATCTCGAAAAGTCCGGAAGCTGGGCTCCAACCGGCGGCGGCAGACAAGAGAGCCAGCTGATGGTGAAGGCGCTGCAGTGGCCCCAGAGCCAGAGTCTTGGTCCTCTCAGGCAGCGGCAGAACTGCAGGCCTTCTTCCAGGACTGTGGTGCCAAGGAGAGGGGCTTTGTCACCCGCGAGGACCTGGCGGTGAGCCCAAGACCCCCATTTGAATGCTGAATGAACACCTGCCCAACTTGCCCATTCCTTCCAGGTGGCCAAGTTCAGCTTCCTGGGCAGCAAGGAAGAGTCAGAGATGATCTTCGACTGGGTGGATGTGGAGCGGAAGGGACACCTGTCCCTTGAAGAATTCAGCTCTGGACTCAGTATGTCTGTCTTTGGAGGGCCTCTGGGCACCTGTGCTCCCCTCTGTCCACTTCTGTCCCACAGAAAACATCTTTGGCTCCAGCCAGAGCCCCCACAGGCTCCGCAGAAGGAAGCCACTGCCCTCTAAGCGGGTATCTGCTACCACCAGCTTCCCAGCTCTGGAGGAGGCGGATGCTGAGGAGAAGGAGGCGTTCCTTGCCTTCATGGAGCAGCTGGGGACTGGACACTTACTTCCCAAGTAAGGCCAGGGCGGCATGTGCATGGGGAGAGCCTCCCATCTCTGGCTGTCTTCCCCTCCCCAGGCAGATGGAAATCTGGCAACTGTGGGGGCAGCTGCGGCAGGAGGAGCCCCAGCTGGCAGGCAACCTGGCAGGCTTTCTGGCCAAGATGACCAGCCGCCTGCAGGAGGCCCAGGCGGACAAGGAGGCCCTGGAGCTGACCCTGAGGAAGTGAGTGGGGGGCCTGGCCGGGTGTCTGATACGGCTGCCTGGCCCCAACTCCTGCTCCTCCCAGGCGTGACTCTGACCACCACCGCGAGGTCCAGCAGCTCTATGAGGAGATGGAGCAGCAGATCCGCCAGGAGAAGCAGCAGCTGCAGGCTGAGGTGGGCTCCCGCCGGCAGCCTGCCTCCTTCCCCAGGGTGAGGGCTGAATCTACCTACTCCACAGAGCGACTCTCGGGGCCTGGCCCTCACCTCCCAGATGCAGGACGTCCTAGAGGCCAAGGAGCGCGAGGTGCAGCGACTAGCTGAGGGCCAGAGGGAGGTGAGTAATAGGGTTTCCCAGAAACCTACTTCGGCTTCTCTCCGCCTCACCCTCCACCCTGCAGCTGGAGGCCCAGCTCTCCCACCTCAGGAGCACACATCAGGAGGCTGCCTCAGAGAACCAGCAGCTGCAGGAGGCCAAGCGTGACCTGGCTGGGCGGCTGGAGGAGGTGCGGGGGCAGCTGCAGGTGACCAGGGGGCGCCTGGACGCCGCCAGGGGCCGGGTGTCCTGGCAGGTGGAGGAGAAACTGAGGCAAGTGGCTGCTATCCCTGGACTGGGGTGGACCCCGATCTTTGCTTCCCTGCTTCATTTCCAGTTTTCCTGGAGCGGGTGAGAAGACCCCAGACCCTCAGGCTGCCTCCCCTGAGGAGGCCCCCCTGCCTGGGCTATTTGGGGACAACGATGACTGGGACCAGCTACTGAGCAACTTTGGCAGCCCTCCGCACGGAGCCCTGCAGCTCTGCTGGAGCCCGCCCCCGACCCCAAGAGCCACCTCAGGCCCCCAGACACCCCGTGTGGTCAGGCAGATCTCCATCTCGGAGCCACAGGCTTTTCTATTTGGTCAGGAGCCATCTTCAGATCCAGATGGGGCTCCAAGGACCCCACCTGGGGTGACTTTCAGCGCCAAGGACAATAAAGGAGTGGACCCACATGAGCAGGACATTAGAGCAGAGCAGCCTGTTGAACCGCACGACCCGGACCCCAACCAGGAGCCAGGGTCCACACCCGAGGGCCGCCTCCTCTGGGGTCTCTCAGGAAGCCTGGTGGCACCTGCATTCAAAGTGCTCATTCCTTTGGAGGATGGGCCCCCTCCCCCTGCGAACTCTCCCCCTCCCCAGGCCCCAGCTGGGTCCAGCAAACAGATCCAGGCCTCAGACCCAGATGACAAGGGCCCTGGGTCTTGGGCTCCTCCCAGCGGGGCTCAGCCTGGGGCTGGAGCAGGACCCCAGGAACCCACACAAACCCCTCCCACCATGACTGAGCGGGAAACCCAGCCCGGACCCTCACCCACAACTGCCCTCACAGGAGTGGGCCCAGCCAAGCCGCCCAGGCAGAGAGATGCCCTCCAGCAGGACCTGCATGCCACTGGCTCTGAGCCAAGACTGGGGACCCAGAGGGCTAGAGCCCTCACCCTGGGGCCAGCTGAGCCCTTCCAGGGCCTGGAATTTGTGGGTCCGGTGCCCACAGAGAGGCTGGAGCAGGGCCAGGCGGGCCCAGCGGTGCAGGAGGGCCTTCCTGAGGGGCTAAGAGAAGCTCATGGCCAGGTCCTTGGGCTGGGTGAGCTGTCTGCCTTCCCCCACCAGGAGCTGGAAGAGGAACCCAGGTCTGAGGAAGGAAAACAAGAGGGCAGAGGTGGGCAGGACCTCAGTTCAGAGCAGTCAGAGCAGTCGGTTGAGGCTCACGGCCTAGAAACTGCGCATTCGGAACTCCCCCAGCAAGACTCTCTGCTTGTTTCTCTCCCATCTGCCACACCACAGGCTCAGGTGGAAGCAGAAGGCCCCACTCCTGGAAAATCGGCACCTCCAAGGGGCTCTCCTCCCAGGGGGGCTCAGCCTGGGGCTGGAGCAGGACCCCAGGAACCCACGCAAACCCCTCCCACCATGGCTGAGCAGGAAGCCCAACCCAGGCCATCCCTCACGACTGCTCACGCAGAAGAACAAGGCCCGCCTCACTCCAGGGAACCAAGGGCAGAGAGCAGGCTTGAAGATCCAGGAATGGACTCCAGGGAAGCTGGGCTGACCCCATCCCCGGGAGACCCCATGGCTGGAGGGGGACCCCAGGCCAACCCTGATTACCTCTTCCATGTCATCTTTCTGGGAGACTCCAACGTGGGCAAAACATCCTTCCTGCACCTGCTGCACCAGAATTCTTTCGCCACCGGATTGACAGCTACCGTGGGTAAGGGCATTGGGGAGGGCGGCAGGGAGCAATAGTAGGCTTCACCCCTCTCTATGTGTCCTAGGAGTAGATTTTCGGGTCAAAACCTTGCTGGTGGACAACAAGTGCTTTGTGCTGCAGCTCTGGGACACAGCTGGCCAAGAGAGGTAACAGGCACTGTATATCAGTGTGTCAGGAACTGGTGTGGCCTCATGCAGACTCTCTGGGCAGGTACCACAGTATGACGCGACAGCTGCTCCGCAAGGCTGACGGGGTGGTGCTCATGTACGACATCACCTCCCAGGAGAGCTTTGCCCACGTGCGCTACTGGCTAGACTGTCTCCAGGTGAGCAGATGGCTGCTGGGGTTGGCCCCAGTGGTGTGGCTGACAGAACATGTTCTGTGTGCAGGATGCAGGGTCGGATGGGGTGGTCATCCTTCTCCTGGGAAACAAGATGGACTGTGAGGAGGAACGGCAAGTGTCCGTGGAAGCTGGGCAGCAACTGGCCCAGGTAAGCACTTGGGCATCAGCCCGTCTCTGTGCGGCACATATGTCCCTCCCTGTCTGGCCTGCAGGAACTGGGGGTCTATTTTGGGGAGTGCAGTGCCGCCTTGGGTCACAACATCCTGGAGCCTGTAGTAAACCTGGCCAGGTAAGTGCTGCCCGCCCCCCGCCGCCCCCACCAGAGAGGCCTGATGCCTGGCACTGTCACATAGGTCACTCAGGATGCAAGAAGAAGGCCTGAAGGACTCGCTGGTGAAGGTGGCCCCCAAGAGGCCGCCCAAGAGATTCGGCTGTTGCTCCTGATCACCTGTCCTGTCCTGGGTAGGATGGACACCCATGGGGTTTCCTGTCCCTCAGCTCCTGTCCTTTGTTCCTGGACAGCAACGACACAGAGGACCAGCTTGGAGGTTCAGGAAAACCCTTCTCAACTCAGGACTCGGATCCCAGAGCAGGGCCGCATCACCTCTGCCTTTCACACTCCAAAGGAGGGCTTTGCTGAGTGAACAAGGCTTGAGGGGCAGGGGTATGGCAAAACTCTCCAAACAAAGAAAGTCTAGAAAAACGACTTAAGGAAAATACACCAAAATATTGGCCGCACATCTGTGGGTGTAAAATTTTAGGGAGAATGTGGGGGGGGGGTGTTACTTTCCATTTTACACATATTTGTATTTTCAGATTTTCAACAATAACAGTATTCAATACATAATCAGAAAAAAGAGATGTGGAGGAGGAGGAGAGAAACTTCCCAAGGAGCTCCCTTGGGTGCTGCTGGCTCCTAATTAGTGTAACCTGTTAATCACATGTTGCTCGGTGTTAGAGCGGTCCCTCTGTGCTCTGCTTGGCAGGGCGCTGTTGGCCTGGTCTCCCTCGCTATTTCTATTTGCAAGCATGGGCTTTCTTCCCAGCAGAATCTGGTTCCTGGGAAGAGTAATGTTCCAAAGGCCTCTGATATGCCTCGATGCCCTCCTGTCTTCCAGAGCCCCAACCTCACTCCCTTTCCCCACCATACAAAACACACCTCCCAGGGGTCACATTTGGGGGTCCCGCCCCCTGCTCCAATGCCATGGTGTCCCCAAGCACAGGGCTTTGGCCTGAGTTGTCAGTCTCTGGATGCATTTGAGGGGCAGCTAGGGTGTGGCTGGGGGGTCCAAGCAGCTGGGGAGCCGAGACTCAGAATCATTCACACACTTCTATTTGGAGCTTTTGTGGAAGTTTCCAGAATTCCATAATATTCACCTCCTGAATGGTGGCTGCCCCTTATCAGCTAGGGCTGGGGTTTCCAGTGCCCTCGGAGAGCTTGCTTTAGAGTCTTGGAGAGACGGCCATGGTCTTCGTTTGTATGTCTGTCACATCTTACCATCATCACAAATTGAATATACAACATGTGCCAGGCACTGAATTTGTTTGTTTGTTTTTTGAGACAGGA